TTGCAGAAGGTCCTTGGCAGGAACCGTGACGCGTTTGGTTTCCAGGACTTGGAAAACGAATTTCAGGTCGCGATGGCGAGCACCGGCTTCCCCTGAAGCACATTCAATAGCGAGAGGCGGGAGGGAGCGAGCAGGAGCATCCCACCATGAAAACCAAAAACACAAGTATTTTTTTCACCCGGTAAATACCCCAGACGCCAGGGTGACAGCGCGGCGCTAAGGGAGGAGGCCTCGCGCCGGGGTCCGCCGGGATCTGGCGCGGGCGGAAAGAATATAGATCTTTACGAACCGGATCTCCCGGGGACCTGGGCTTCTTTCTGCGGGCGCTGGAGACCCGGGAGGCGGCCCCGGGGATCCTCGGCCTCCGCCGCCGCCGCCTCCCAAGCGCCCGCGTCCCGGTTTGGGGACACCCGGCCCCTTCTTCTCACTTTCGGGGATTCTCCAGCCGCGTTCCATCTCACCAACTCTCCATCCAAGGGCGCGCCGCCACCAACTTGGAGCTCATCTTCTCCCAAGATCGTGCGTCCCCGGGGCGCCCGGATCCCCCCCTCGCCATCTCAACCCCGGCGCGACCCGGGCGCTTCCTGGAAAGATCCAGGCGCCGGGCTCTGCGCTCCTCCCGGGAGCGAGGGCGGCCGGACGACTGGGACCCTCCTCTCTCCAGCCGTGAACTCCTTGTCTCTCTGTCTCTCTCTGCAGGAAAACTGGAGTTTGCTTTTCCTCCGGCCACGGAGAGAACGCGGGTAACCTGTGTGGGGGGCTCGGGCGCCTGCGCCCCCCTCCTGCGCGCGCGCTCTCCCTTCCAAAAATGGGATCTTTCCCCCTTCGCACCAAGGTGTACGGACGCCAAACAGTGATGAAATGAGAAGAAAGCCAATTGCCGGCCTGGGGGGTGGGGGAGACACAGCGTCTCTGCGTGCGTCCGCCGCGGAGCCCGGAGACCAGTAATTGCACCAGACAGGCAGCGCATGGGGGGCTGGGCGAGGTCGCCGCGTATAAATAGTGAGATTTCCAATGGAAAGGCGTAAATAACAGCGCTGGTGATCCACCCGCGCGCACGGGCCGTCCTCTCCGCGCGGGGAGACGCGCGCATCCACCAGCCCCGGCTGCTCGCCAGCCCCGGCCCCAGCCATGGAAGAGCTCACGGCTTTTGTATCCAAGTCTTTTGACCAGAAAAGCAAGGACGGTAACGGCGGAGGCGGAGGCGGCGGAGGTAAGAAGGATTCCATTACGTACCGGGAAGTTTTGGAGAGCGGACTGGCGCGCTCCCGGGAGCTGGGGACGTCGGATTCCAGCCTCCAGGACATCACGGAGGGCGGCGGCCACTGCCCGGTGCATTTGTTCAAGGACCACGTAGACAATGACAAGGAGAAACTGAAAGAATTCGGCACCGCGAGAGTGGCAGAAGGTAAGTTCCTTTGCGCTCCGGCTCCAGGGGGGCCTCAGCCCTGTGCCCTCCGCTCCCCACGCAGGGATTTATGAATGCAAAGAGAAGCGCGAGGACGTGAAGTCGGAGGACGAGGACGGGCAGACCAAGCTGAAACAGAGGCGCAGCCGCACCAACTTCACGCTGGAGCAGCTGAACGAGCTCGAGCGACTCTTCGACGAGACCCATTACCCCGACGCCTTCATGCGCGAGGAGCTCAGCCAGCGCCTGGGGCTCTCCGAGGCGCGCGTGCAGGTAGGAACCCGGGGGCGGGGGCGGGGGGCCCGGCTCTTCACATCTCTCTCTGCTTCTCCCCAAGGTTTGGTTCCAGAACCGGAGAGCCAAGTGCCGCAAACAAGAGAATCAGATGCATAAAGGTGGGTGTCGGGACTGGGGGGACCTGAAGCTGACCACACTGACACCTGCTCCCTTTGGACACAGGCGTCATCTTGGGCACAGCCAACCACCTAGACGCCTGCCGAGTGGCACCCTACGTCAACATGGGAGCCTTACGGATGCCTTTCCAACAGGTAGCTCACTTTTTCTTCCTCTGAAGATCCCTGCGCCCTCACCCCGCCGGGTCCGCTCCCGCAGGTCCAGGCTCAGCTGCAGCTGGAAGGCGTGGCCCACGCGCACCCGCACCTGCACCCGCACCTGGCGGCGCACGCGCCCTACCTGATGTTCCCCCCGCCGCCCTTCGGGCTGCCCATCGCGTCGCTGGCCGAGTCCGCCTCGGCCGCCGCCGTGGTCGCCGCCGCCGCCAAAAGCAACAGCAAGAATTCCAGCATCGCCGACCTGCGGCTCAAGGCGCGGAAGCACGCGGAGGCCCTGGGGCTCTGACCCGCCGCGCAGCCCCCCGCGCGCCCGGACTCCCGGGCTCCGCGCACCCCGCCTGCACCGCGCGTCCTGCACTCAACCCCGCCTGGAGCTCCTTCCGCGGCCACCGTGCTCCGGGCACCCCGGGAGCTCCTGCAAGAGGCCTGAGGAGGGAGGCTCCCGGGACCGTCCACGCACGACCCAGCCAGACCCTCGCGGAGATGGTGCAGAAGGCGGAGCGGGTGAGCGGCCGTGCGTCCAGCCCGGGCCTCTCCAAGGCTGCCCGTGCGTCCTGGGACCCTGGAGAAGGGTAAACCCCCGCCTGGCTGCGTCTTCCTCTGCTATACCCTATGCATGCGGTTAACTACACACGTTTGGAAGATCCTTAGAGTCTATTGAAACTGCAAAGATCCCGGAGCTGGTCTCCGATGAAAATGCCATTTCTTCGTTGCCAACGATTTTCTTTACTACCATGCTCCTTCCTTCATCCCGAGAGGCTGCGGAACGGGTGTGGATTTGAATGTGGACTTCGGAATCCCAGGAGGCAGGGGCCGGGCTCTCCTCCACCGCTCCCCCGGAGCCTCCCAGGCAGCAATAAGGAAATAGTTCTCTGGCTGAGGCTGAGGACGTGAACCGCGGGCTTTGGAAAGGGAGGGGAGGGAGACCCGAACCTCCCACGTTGGGACTCCCACGTTCCGGGGACCTGAATGAGGACCGACTTTATAACTTTTCCAGTGTTTGATTCCCAAATTGGGTCTGGTTTTGTTTTGGATTGGTATTTTTTTTTTTTTTTTTTTTTTTTTTTTTTTTTGCTGTGTTACAGGATTCAGACGCAAAAGACTTGCATAAGAGACGGACGCGTGGTTGCAAGGTGTCATACTGATATGCAGCATTAACTTTACTGACATGGAGTGAAGTGCAATATTATAAATATTATAGATTAAAAAAAAAATAGCCGTGCACTCTTGACCCCGTCAGCGTCCAACGTGGAAAAGGCGTTACCTCTTCTCCCAGCGCTGGCCGCCTGGCCACTGAGGGCCCTTTGCAAAAATCACGGGTGTAGAGATGGCCCTGGGCGCGCTGGGAGTGTGGTTGTGTTTCTGAAGGGGATAAAAGAGGGCACGGTGGTGCCAAGATATCAGTTTGGTACCTGAGCTGTTTCTGGTTGGGAAGCGTAAAAGCCAGGGAGAGATCCAGAGAGTTTTCAAGTTTTTGCAGATGTAGGTGGTTCCAGCTTTTCTTTCTCCCCTACTCCATCTTCTGCGTTCCCCCAGTTCTTTTATTTCTTTGTTTTTTATTTTTGAGACAGAGACTTGCTTTGTCGCCCAGGCTGGAGTGCAGTGGCGCAATGTCAGCTCACTGCCACCTCCGCCTCCCGGGTTCAAGCGATGCTCCTGCCTCAGCCTCCCGAGTAGCTGGGACTACAGGCACCTGCCACCACCCCCGGCTAATTTTTTGTATTTATAGTAGAGACGGGGTTTCACCGTGTTGGCCAGGCTCGTCTCGAACTCCTGACCTCAGGTGATCTGCCCGCCTCGGCCTCCCAACGTGCCCCCAGTTTTATAAACAGCAGATAGCAACTTGTCGTCACAGCTGGCATGGGCTGGACAGTTGCTTGAAATGACCTAACCAAAAACATTCAAGGGTTCTGCCCCCAGATTTCGGGAGATCCACGTTCCATGTTCTGATTGGTTTTCTGGGAACACAGCAAGGGGTTTGGTGACCTCCGAGAAGATCCATCTGCATGATTGGCATTAGTTACCACAGCCTGCCCAGAGAGAAACTATCTTCTCCCAACATTTACTAACATCCACTGGTCAACTCTCTTATTTCCATAACACATTTGCATCTTTCTGGATTCAAGCTTGGTGGTTTTCTTTCCTAACTTCTGATTTAGATACTTCTCCCTGAGGTGGGGATAAAAGAAAAAAAAAAACAACTTCTTTTTTTCTTCCGCATAACACTTTCTATCTTGTCACTGAGCTGAACTGTAGATCCATTTGGACCCGTCTCATTTGTATCTTCTGATATTCTTTATACAAACCAAAAGTCCCCTTCAACATTTTTTATGTCAAAATGTTACAACCGCTGTAAAATGACGGAGAGAGAGAGAAAGAATCCCAGACATTAACGGTATTAGAGAGTTTGCCTCATTCATCCATTTTTCTTAAAAGCTGGAAATTAAAAAAAAAAAAGAGAGAGAGAGGCTTTAATAGTTAAGCTGAAATTTTTATCGAAAAGAAGAATTGCATTTTGAATCTTTGGGAAGTAGGTTCATTCATCAGAGTATGTAACCCTTTGGAAAAGTGGTTGGTAAGATATGTACAGCCCTAGATTTTTTTTTTTTAACCAAAAAGGCTGAGTAATTTTGAAAAATCGAAACATAACAGTGTGTCATCATTTCCTCCCAAGAAAAAGCTCACTCCACGTGAGTAGAAAGACATCTACCTGGTCCCTGTAGAATCTGAACGTTTCTCTTTAGAGACGGAATTTCAATCTTGTCCCCCAGGCTGGAGTGCAGTGGCACAATCTCGGCTCACCGCAACCTCCGCCTCCCGGGTTCAAGCCATTCTCCTGCCTCAGCCTCCCGAGTAGCTGGGATTACAGGCACCTGCCACCAGGCCTGGGTAACTTTCTGGTATTTTTAGTAGAGACAGGGTTTCAGCCTCCCGAGTAGCTGGGATTACAGGCACCTGCCACCAGGCCTGGGTAACTTTCTGGTATTTTTAGTAGAGACAGGGTTTCAGCCTCCCGAGTAGCTGGGATTACAGGCACCTGCCACCAGGCCTGGGTAACTTTCTGGTATTTTTAGTAGAGACAGGGTTTCAGCCTCCCGAGTAGCTGGGATTACAGGCACCTGCCACCAGGCCTGGGTAACTTTCTGGTATTTTTAGTAGAGACAGGGTTTCGGCCTCCCGAGTAGCTGGGATTACAGGCACCTGCCACCAGGCCTGGGTAACTTTCTGGTATTTTTAGTAGAGACAGGGTTTCGGCCTCCCGAGTAGCTGGGATTACAGGCACCTGCCACCAGGCCTGGGTAACTTTCTGGTATTTTTAGTAGAGACAGGGTTTCAGCCTCCCGAGTAGCTGGGATTACAGGCACCTGCCACCAGGCCTGGGTAACTTTCTGGTATTTTTAGTAGAGACAGGGTTTCGGCCTCCCGAGTAGCTGGGATTACAGGCACCTGCCACCAGGCCTGGGTAACTTTCTGGTATTTTTAGTACAGACAGGGTTTCAGCCTCCCGAGTAGCTGGGATTACAGGCACCTGCCACCAGGCCTGGGTAACTTTCTGGTATTTTTAGTAGAGACAGGGTTTCGGCCTCCCGAGTAGCTGGGATTACAGGCACCTGCCACCAGGCCTGGGTAACTTTCTGGTATTTTTAGTAGAGACAGGGTTTCGGCCTCCCGAGTAGCTGGGATTACAGGCACCTGCCACCAGGCCTGGGTAACTTTCTGGTATTTTTAGTAGAGACAGGGTTTCGGCCTCCTGAGTAGCTGGGATTACAGGCACCTGCCACCAGGCCTGGGTAACTTTCTGGTATTTTTAGTAGAGACAGGGTTTCAGCCTCCCGAGTAGCTGGGATTACAGGCACCTGCCACCAGGCCTGGGTAACTTTCTGGTATTTTTAGTACAGACAGGGTTTCGGCCTCCTGAGTAGCTGGGATTACAGGCACCTGCCACCAGGCCTGGGTAACTTTCTGGTAGTTTTAGTAGAGACAGGGTTTCAGCCTCCCGAGTAGCTGGGATTACAGGCACCTGCCACCAGGCCTGGGTAATTTTTTTGCATTTTTGGTAGAGACAGGTTTTTGCTGTGTTGGCCCGGCTGGTCTCAAACTCCTGACCTCAGGTTGACCTGCCCGCTTTGTCCCTCGCAAAGTGCTGGGATTACAGGCGTGAGCCACCGCACCTGGCCTGAATCTGAACTTTTAAAAGGGAGTTACTGACTCTCAACTGTGCGGGGACGGTTTCAGTTTGATTTAATATGGAAAGAGGGCCAAGTGTCATCCTCACAAATGGGTCCCCGAAGCAGATCAAACGCAGAGAACTGTGAGGGTGGGACACGAGTGTCTGTGGACACTGGCTGCCTTTGGCTTTTCTCCTGCGAGAGAAGTTGGGTGACTTTCTGTAGGTGGATGAGTGATCCCTGAATGAGTGTGGGGTACGTGTATGCTAGCTGCTTCTTTCTCCCTGAAACTCTCGGATGGAAGGAAGTAAGAAATTCAGCTTGGGCTGTGACCAGTTCTCACCACCAACGCCCTCTTCTCTCTCCCTTCTCCTTCCTTCCTTCCTTCCTTTCTTTCTTTTTCTTTCTTTCTCTCTTTCTTTCTTTTCTTTCTTTCTGTTTCTTTCCTTTTTATCTTTCTCTCTTTTTCTTTCTCTTTTCCTTTTTTGTTTCTTTCTTTCTTTTTCTTTCTTTCTTTTTCTTTCTTCTTTCTTTCTTCGATGAAGTCTCACTCTGTCACCCAGGCTGGAGTGCAGTGGTGCAATCCCAGCTCACTGCATCCTCTACCTCCTGGCTTCAAGAAATTCTCCTGCCTCAGCCTCCCAAGTAGCTGGGATGACAGGCACCCACCACCATTCCCGGATAATTTTTGTATTTTTTAGTAGAGACCGGGTTTCGCCATGTTGGCCAGGCTGGTCTTGAACTCCTGACCTCACATGATCCACCCGCCTCAGCCTCCCAGAGTGCTGGGATTACGGGGTGAGGCACCGCGCCCGGCCTCCTCTCTCTTTTTCTGAGATGTTTAGGAAGGACTGGGCTGATGGGGACCCTCTGTATGTGATGTGCGTGGGTTTGGTTTCCCGGAAGGCCCTCCAGAGACACGTTTGCGTGAACATTCAGCATGGAAACAACATACGTCTCTCCACAGGAGGTGAGAAATTGAATTTATGGGGTGGGTGTACGCTGGCGATTCTTGGTGCTTTTTGCTCAAAACAAGGTTCTTTTGAAAGTCACGTTCCTGCTTTCCCTGTGGCTTCCCGGTGAGCTCGCTCGCAGAGCAAGGAATACCACCCAGAGAGCAACGTGGGCTGTGTTCCGATGTAACGCCGTTGCAGAGAGAGGATTTGGTGTGTGAGATCCGTACCAGCTCCAGCACACTGATAGGAACACGTTGCTGGCCGAACTGAACGATGCTGGGTTGGGTCCTGATTGATACGTATTTTCTTCCCTCCTCTCCCCAAAACTTGGCCAAATAGTCCGTGGAGGGTTGTCAGTCGCCGCAGTTGAGCAAAAAACACTTCTTCCTTTGAGTGGCTGTTCTGGTGAAATCTGTTTCTGACATATCCACTTTTCTCTCTCTTTTCTCTCTCTCTGACTGCGAAGCACCCACAGGGAGAAGGAATTGGATGTATCGGATGTTGCTATTAGATTTTCTTTCTCCGTTCGAGTCTCTGACTGGTGCATACTTTGCAAAGGTGTGTTCCTGGCAATTGCCAAGAGTTAGAAAAATGCACCTTCTCTGGTGGCCGTTGGGGTGTTGTTTCACAGGCAGTGGTGACAGGGCCCCTTGGCTGTGGCTGTCTTCTCCAGCGCCGTGGATAAAGAGATGGGACAGATTCTGTGCCTCTGTACGATTTAGAGCGTAACTGACCGCGTCCAACACCCGTTTTTCCACTTACAAAGCTGGTGGTGCGACGGGCTTGGTGTCTCCCGTACGGGAAGGAGGCCTTTGGGCCGCTCCAAAGACGCCCTGTCGTAGGAATGGCCTCTCCATCCCGCCAAAGTCCAGCCAGGCCCCCGAAATGGTCCCATTTCCTTGGAAGCCTGAGTTTCTGTTCTGGTCTTGCTGCTGTCCTTGGCCACGTCAGCACGTGGGAGCATCTGTGGATACCGCAGAGTCTGGGGACAGCTGGGCGTTTAACCGAAATGAAGCCGAGACGGGTTTCAGGTTTTGGTGCCAAGCTCTGGTCAGGATGAAAGGGAAATACCAGAGTCCTCTGTCCTCGCCTCTGGGTTTCATGCTGACCTTTCTAACATTTGTTTTCCCCTAAGAACAAGCAGAAGCCTCCAGCTCCCTTTAGCTCCACAGTTTTCCCGGGGACATAGCGAGGATGGCACACGGCAGCCACTCCCACGACACACATTTCGGAGGCACTTTGCTGGAAGCCGCTTGTCTCCTCCAGCTTTGGGAGGTCTGGGGAGGAGAGAGGCTTTCGGTGGACACGTTTGACATTAAAAAAAAAAAAAAAAAAAAAAAAAAACTGGTGCCTAATTTATTAAAGAGAATTAGCTTAGCGAGTATATGCTGATATTCTTCGACACACGTGGGTAAGTTGATGCCATTTATAAATGTTTTATTGAAATTTGATATTTAATGAGAAGCCGGTTAAGGAATGTAGACAATATCCCGTTTCAAAGCTATGAAATGTGCTATTTATTGAAAGGGGATGTGGCTTCACGAGTTCAGCCCATTGTACGTGCAGGTCCCGTGGGAAGGAGGCAAAAGCCCCTGCTTCTTACTTTGTGATGTATGTGCATTTGTTATTTATTTTTTTTTCCTTGGTCGGACGTTCATAAATATGTACTATTTTAATTATGTCGAGTGTAAATTTGACATCGCGTTGCATTTATTTTTATATTTCTGAAAACTGTTGCTTTTTCTTTTTCCCTCCCCCATTGACGACATAGCGGCCCCCGCGTCCGGGTTACAAATACATCTACAGATATTTTCAGGGATTGCTTCAGATGAAAACAAATCACACACCGTTTCCCAAACCAACAGTCTTCACATTTCTATCCCTCTGTTATTGTCGGCAGGCGGTGAGGGGTAGAAAAAAAACAAACAAACAAACAGAAAAAAAAACCAAAAAAAACCACCCTGAGTTTCTCTGGTGACGCCCTCATTCTCCTAACGTTCAATAATCTCAATGTTGAGTTGCAGCAACAGACTGTATTTTTGTGACGCCCCGTAGTATGAATGTACATCTTGTAAAACTGAGATATAAATAAACTTATAAATATTTGTATTCAAGTGTTAAAAAAAAAAAAATTCTCAACC